ATGGCACTGCAGTGGAAGGGCAGAAGGGTGTCTATTGCTTTTGCTGGGGATGGCCTTCGCTTTCCATCAACAATGAGATGACCCAGGCAGCAGAGCTGGGTTAGAAGTGGAAAACTTGAGCCCAGAGGTTAGAGGGAAGTGACCACCCACCCTGTTCATCCATCTCTTCCTTTCCATTATCGTCCCTGCCTAGAAGCGAAGACCAGTATTTCTGATGCCTGTTTGCCTCCAGACACCCCAGCAGCTCCTTGGGTAAAAAAAGTTGGGCAATTTAATCATCCCATCAGCCCTATGAGGAGATATGGGTGGCTAGAGGTCACTGGAGGCTTGCTTTTAGTAGACAGAAAATTTGAACCTGTGCTATGTTGACAACTCCACCCATAAATAAAGACACAGATCTTGGAGTGAGACAGAGTAGAGGACAGGGGGAGTGGTTGTTTTCCCCAAGGAAATCCTCCAAAGGTGGGGTGTATGCAGCTATGTTTTAGGTACCTATGTGGTGAAGATGGTGGGGATGGAAGGGGCTGAGTGGGAGGATAGGTCTGGTTCAGACTTGATCTATGTGCAGCTGAAACACGTGTGGCTGATTGTCAGACATGCAGTGGAGGTCAAAGTGGGGTCTCTTCTGTGCCTGCTCTCCTATAACCAAACCACAGCCCCTAGCTTCCTGCACCCCCGGTTTCTGTCCTCCTGAAATGAGAACTCACATTTGCCCTTGCACTGACATAAAGAACAGAGAGATAATCCTCAAAAGCCCAAAAGCAAACTGAGGTTCCAGGGAACATTGCCAGAGGCACCTGGACACTCACCTGGAGCACAGAGCAGAGTTTCTGCAGGGCTGCCCTCCCGTGCTCCGCCCCACTCAGGATGCAGGGAGGTGTGGGGATGTGACACTGATGGATGGCAGCAGCCCTGGCTAGGAAGGGAGGGCTGGAAGCCAGGCCTCATCACCTGCCAGATGCCCATGTGGGCAGGACCAGCCAGGCTCCCTAGGTACAAATAGCCCTGGGCTCCACGGCTCCACAGGCTCCCGGGGCTGAGTCTAAATCACTCATCATTGGTTAAAGCCGAGCTCACAGCAGAATAAGCCACCATGAGGCTGTCGGTGTGTCTCCTGCTGCTCACGCTGGCCCTTTGCTGCTACCGGGGTGAGTACATCAGTCATGAGTCCAGCACCAGCACACAAATTATATTTTTATTCTTTTGCTCCAGCAAATGCAGTGGTCTGCCAAGCTCTTGGTTCTGAAATCACAGGCTTCTTATTAGCTGGAAAACCTGTGTTCAAGTTCCAACTTGCCAAATTTAAGGCACCTCTGGAAGCTGTTGCAGCCAAGATGGAAGTGAAGAAATGCGTGGATACGATGGCCTATGAGAAAAGAGTGCTAATTACAAAAACATTGGTAATTTCTGTCTCTTTCATGTGTCCAGGCTTCTCACCTTCCTTTCTTTCCTTTTCTATTTCAGGGAAAAATAGCAGAGAAATGTGATCGCTGAGATGTAAAAAGTTTTTAATGCTAGTTTCCACCATCTTTCAATGATACCCTGATCTTCACTGCAGAATGTAAAGGTTTCAACGTCTTGCTCTAATAAATCACTTGCCCTGAACTTCTCCACTGGTCGTGTTATCCTGCAGTCTT